ACATTACCCGAAAGCTGGGTGGCTGGGCAGACTCCTATTTGGTCTCCCTGTCTCTAACCCCTTCAAATCCTTCCTATCAAATCCCATGTTGGGCACATAGGTGGTGTCCCATTTATGTAATTAAATACTGTGTAGGCTGCATCAGTCAATTCTGCCTACAAGGTTGATGAGTAATAGGTAAGAGCCCCACTGAGAAATAGAAATGCCATCTTCCACACATTTCCATAGCCCACTGGGTTGCTCACTATTCAATTTTTATTATCACATCACCACCACGAGAAGGTAGGTCGGAGAGCAATCATTTCATTCTATAGATGATGCAACTAAGGTCCCGAGGTTAAGTGAGGCCTTAAGGTGCTGGCAGAAAGATCACACCCAGCGCACTGCTCTTACCATTGGAATCAGGGCTGTCGGTCCGCTCCAATTGTCTGGTTTCCTGAACTTATTTTCAAGTTCGCCATTGAGAGAAACCTCCGAATGACTAATTCTTAAATTTAAGGGTGCATAATAATCACCTATGGCTCACCGCTGCATTTCCGATTCAGCAGGCTGGGGTGGGTAGCGAAGTCTGTATTTCAAATGAGCCCCTCAACCCAGGTGACGCAGGCGGTGTGGGGACCGCATCCGGAGGGCGACCTGGAGCCGACTGACTTCACAAAGGCCTCCTGCCGCAAACCTTCAGCGGCCACCAAAGCCCCGGCTGCCGGCGGCGGACCACCTCTGCTGCCGCGCGCCTACCGGAGCCGCTTGGCCCTAGTGCTTTCCAGCGGATTTCCCCTCAGGTGCGGAGCCGGGTGCCGGGGTCCCACAGCCAACCACTACCGGTTCCTCTTTCGTCAGCCACCGGCGCCGGCAGGACCCGCGAATCCCGATCTCCAGGAGCCTGTAAGGAGGCCGCCCATTGGCTCAGCCGCACTGCTGGGCAGGTACTTCCAAAGCTTTGAGGATTGGCTGATGCTCTGGGCGCCGGGGCTAGTTGGCGGGTAGGATCACGTGCGAGGGGCAGGCCCCGTCTAGGCCCCGCCTCCTTGCTGCTGCTGCCGCCGCCAATCCTGGTCCGGTTGCCCGAGTTCCCGGAGGTCTCTCGCGGGACCTCTCTCACCGCCACCGGTGGGTCCGTTCGGCCTGCGTTGTATTGGAAGGTGTTATTTTGTCTTGTTTTGTTTTTTGCCAGCTCCTACTCTCGGGCTTCCAAATCTGGGGCGATGTCTCCCCAGGTTAAATTACCCTAGCTCCTGCTCCAGATCGCTTCCCCGTGCCCCGCCAGAGCCCAGTAGTTCAAAAATTAAATTTGGGGCAAGGGGTGCGCGCCAGAGCGCAGCTGTTTCTGGAGCCTGCGGCAGCGGTGGCGAGCCACAGGGCGGCGACCGTGAGCTCCGGGAGCTGCGCAAACCACCTGGAGACCATGTCTGGGGATGCGACCAGGACCCTGGGGAAAGGTGAGTGCTCTCCATGGGGTCCGCGAGCTGGGTTTCCCTGTCCCCCTCCATCGCTGCTCTGCAGGAAGCCAGCCCCCAGGGCCAGTCCCGGAGGGGCTGATCCGCATCTACAGCATGAGGTTCTGCCCCTATTCTCACAGGACCCGCCTCGTCCTCAAGGCCAAAGACATCAGGTGAGAAGCGGGAACCCAGAGCCCCCGAGCAATGTTCTGTCTTGTTTTCCTTTTGCTTTTTAAGACATGAAGTGGTCAACATTAACCTGAGAAACAAGCCTGAATGGTACTATACAAAGCACCCTTTTGGCCACATTCCTGTCCTGGAGACCAGCCAATGTCAACTGATCTATGAATCTGTTATTGCTTGTGAGTACCTGGATGATGCTTATCCAGGAAGGAAGCTGTTTCCATATGACCCTTATGAACGAGCTCGCCAAAAGATGTTATTGGAGCTATTTTGTAAGGTATATTCAATTTAAAAAGTCACTCACACTGTTTCTCCACTGAGAACCTGTGTCCTCTGATTAGGTCCCACATTTGACCAAGGAGTGCCTGGTAGCGTTGAGATGTGGGAGAGAATGCACTAATCTGAAGGCAGCCCTGCGTCAGGAATTCAGCAACCTGGAAGAGGTACAAAAAGGGGTCCCTCTCCTGGTCAGCTACTTATTTGCTTTTGCTTTGTTTCCATTTTTAGATTCTTGAGTATCAGAACACCACCTTCTTTGGTGGAACCTGTATATCCATGATTGATTACCTCCTCTGGCCCTGGTTTGAGCGGCTGGATGTGTATGGGATACTGGAGTAAGACATTTGACATTGTGGTGTTAAATTCCCACTGTGCTGACGCTTCTTTCCTGTCTTGCAGCTGTGTGAGCCACACGCCAGCCCTGCGGCTCTGGATATCAGCCATGAAGTGGGACCCCACAGTCTGTGCTCTTCTCATGGATAAGAGCATTTTCCAGGGCTTCTTGAATCTCTATTTTCAGAACAACCCTAATGCCTTTGACTTTGGGCTGTGCTGAGTCTCACTGTCCACCCCTTCGCTGTCCAGAATTCCCCAGCTTGTTGGGAGTCTACGTCACGGCTTGTCTTGGGAACCAATCCGTCTCTCTTTCTTTTCTTTGAAGTTCCCAATAAAATGAAAACAGGAAATGTATTCTTCTGATAATCATTTGTCTGACTCCTCTAGCCTGTAGCTGCTGCTACTGCTGCTTTTTTTTCCTTTTTTTTTTTGAGGCAAGATCTTGCTTCGTTACTCAGGCTGGAGTGCAGTGGGACAGTCGGCTCACTGCAGCCTTGAACTCCTGGGCTCAGTTGATTCTCCCGCCTCAGCCTCCTGAGAAGCTAGGACTACAGGTATGTGTCACCACGCCCAGCTAATTTTTAAAAAAATGTTGTTGAGACAGGGTCTCACTATGTTGCTCAGGCTGGTCTCCATCTCCTGGCCGCAAGCCATCCACCCAACTTGGTCTCCAAAGTGTTGAGATTACAGGCATGAGCCACCTGGCCTGCCTAGCCTGTAGCTTCTAACTATTTTCTAGAAAGTGCCTGGTGCTAATGTCAGAGCACATTTTGGGAGCCTGTGTGCCTCCTAACTCCTTGGCCTTCAGCCTAGTTTGATCTCCAGATTATTGGTGCAGATGCTGATGCTGAGGTTCAGGGTCAACCTATGACTGATGCTTGTCACTACAGAATGGCACCCTCCAAAGACCTCCCTGGTGAAAGCTTAAGAAGAGGGAGAAGGAAGAAGAAAACACTCCAAACCTAAATACCTTCCATTTGGCAAATGAATGTCGCTGTCCACGTGGGCGAGTATGAGTGTAATTCTCCAAACTTTGGCCATGGGCCTGGAGACACCGAGGGTCTTGTGACTGGAAAGAATTCCAAAGCAGGAAATGAAACACCGGTTTATCACCCAGGACTAACTACGTCAGAATTTCACTGGTGCTGTCAGGGCTCAGGATGTCTCACAAAATGTTCTATAGCCGGCATCCTGCCTTAAAAAAATACACACGCCCCAAACCCAGCCACAAGCAAAGGTCATTCCGTTGGATTTGCGTCACACTCTCTTCCAATTCATCTCAACAAATGCCTCTGGTTGCCTGTTGTGTACCAAGCCCAGGGGCACACTGGGGATAAAGTTGAAAAAGACATTGGCTCTGTCCCTGGGAGCCCCCATCTCTCCACTTATCTTGGTTGAGGTTTTAAACCTAGCGCTTTGGAGCTGCTTGTCTGTTGTAGGGATGCTTGTCTCTGATGTGGCCCCTCTGCCAGCTTCGCCAGGCAGTACCACCCCACTGAAGACAGCAAAGAGCTGAGGATGGCTGGTGCCAACAGGTCCCTTGGGCTGGGAGCATCTACTGCCTGCACTATGGGAGGGGGACCAAGTTTGTCCAATGCTGTTTCATCTCAGTGTCTGAGGATCAGCCTGTGATCATTTCAGCTTTGCTCATGCTGGATCCTTTCCCATCCTCCTAGCTGTGCTGAGACACCAGGCAGCAACAGGAGCGATGTTTTGCCTTGTCTGTGCTCCCTAAGGAGCTGTCTGCCACCTCTGCCTCTGAGACAGCCCAAATCAGCCCTCCTCTCTCCCCACGTCTCAGTCTGGCCCTGCCATCTGCTGGCTCTGGGTATATTTTGACCCATGTAAATAGTTACCAGGTGTTACTCTGTGCCAGCTGGACAGAAACAAGCCTGCTTGGTGAGGTGGCCAGAACTTCCAGAAGAGGCAGCGCATGACAGGGGCAGTCTGCCGCACCATCTGCTCCGGATGTGGAGCCCTGTTGCCATGGCACCCTAGTTAATGCTGAGTGAGGTCTGTGAATCACCGTTTTCCTGGGATCTTTGCTCCAAGAAGAGGGGAATCTTCTCCTGTGGCCTCTCATAGGACTTAGGAGATTGATCAGCCTTTTGCCGGTACAAATCCTGCATGCTAGTGAGTGCTTGTCATAAGACCAAAGTTACCACTGATGCAACAGGAAATGGCATGCCTCTGGCTCACCAAAATGAAGGTGTTCTCTTTTGGGGCTCCGCACACTAATTTAGAAAGCTTGAAGAACCAGGAATTATAGAATGGAGAAAAGCACTCATGGGGGAGGTTTGCAGCCTGGTGGCCTATAGCCCAGTTTGGGATTTGAGTGCCTCTTGGCCAGGCATGCTCCCTGCTGTTTACCAGGGTCCTGGTCACCTGCACATCCTTACACTTCCTCCATCTCGCTTCTTTGTCACTTGTCTGACCCACAGAGAAAACTGAGTTATCAATCTTTGAATAAAACTAGAAGGATGTGGCCTGGAGAAAAGAGGGAAGGAGGTAATTAAATAATGCTCCATGAAGAACTTTAAAAATATGCTTCTTAATTAATACATGTGGAAAGAATACATATGGGTTAAAAATACAATAATGTAAAAGAATAGAAAATCTTCCATTATCTTGTGTCCTAGAGATAACCACTTTTAGTAATTGGTGTCTACCTTTTTTTCCCCTTTTCTTTTAAATAATAGAGATGGGGTTTCGCTATGTTGACCAGGCTGGTCTTGAACTCCTGGCTTCAAGTGATCCTCCCATCTCGGCATCCCAAAGTGCTGGGATTATAGGTCTGAGTCATCATGCCTGGTGGGTGTCTATCTTATAAAAAGCACTAAACTTAAAGATTTAAAGGTGAGAGCCTGTATTAGGCCATTCTCATGGTGCTATAAAGAACTGCCCAAGACTGAGTAATTTATAAAGGAAAGAGGTTTAATTGACTCACAATTCCACATGGCTGGGGAAGCCTCAGGAAACTTTCAATCATGGTGGAAGGGGAAGCAAACATGTCCTTCTGCACAAGGTGGCAGAAGAGAGAAGTACAGAGCCAAAGAGGGAAAAACTCCTTATAAAACCATTAGATCTCATGAGAACTCACTCACTGTCATGAGAAAAGCATAGGGAAAACACTCCCACAATCGAATCACCTCCCTTGAGGTCCCTCCCCCAACATGTGGGGATTATAATTCAGATTAAAATTGAAGATGAGATTTTAGGTGGAGCACAGCCAAACCATATCAGAGCCATTCTCTATCTTTTGCAGATTGGAAAAATAAAAAAATTAGTTTAAACCACAGCATTTAAAAGAAATGGTCATAGATGATGTTAACATCAGAATGGAGGTTGTGTGGAGTTCCCCTCCTTGGAGGTTCTGAGCTACAGCCTAGCCTGGACTCAGTCCAGTTACAATCTAACATGGCTAGGGGGAGGAGGGAGCATGATGGGGCAGGGCTTGTGTGGCTGGGACAGCTGGCTATGGTCGTGGTGCTGGTGACTAAATGGTACTTGAAATTTCTTTTAGATCTAAAATTCTGTGATATGGTTTGGATCTGAGACCCCACCAAATTTCGTGTTGAAATGTAATCCCCAATGCTGGTGGGAGGTGATTGGATCATGGGGGTAGATTTCTCATGAATGGTTTAGCACCATTCTCTTGGTGCTGTTCTCATGATAGTGAGTGAGTTCTCATGAGTTCTGGTTGTTTAAAAGTGTGCAGCATCTCCCTGACCCCTCTTGCGCCAGCTCCCACCATGGGAGATGCCTCGCTCCCCCTTTGCTTTTTGCCATGAGAGGAAGCTTCCTGAGGGCTCTCCAGAAGCAGAATCTACTACACTTCTCATACAGCCTGCAGAACCATGAGCCAATTAAACCTCTTTTTAAAAACACTTTTATTTTAAGTTCAGGGGTACATGTGCAGGATGTGCAGGTTCGTTCCATAGGTAAACATGCGTCATGGGGTTTGTTATGCAGATTATTTCATCACCTAGATATTAAGTCTAGTATCCATTAGTTATTTTTCCTGATCCTCTCCCTCCTCCCACCCTGCACCCTCTGATAGGCCTCAGTGTGTATTGTTACCCTCCACATGTCCATGTGTTCTCATGATTTAGCTCCCACTTATAAGTGAGAACATGCAGTTTTTGTAAACCTGTTTTCTTTAGGGAAAGTTTAGAATTTTCTAGAGACTGGTTGTATGGTTGTGACCAAAATGCCAGTAGTGATATGGACAGTGAAGGCCAGGCTGAGGAGGTGATGGAAATGAGGAACTTACTGGGAACTGGAGCAAAGGTCACTTTTGTTATGCTTTAGCAAAGAACTTGGCTGCATTGTGCTCCTGGCCTAGGGACCTGTGGAAGTTTGAACTTGAGAGTGATGATTTTAGGGTATCTGGCAGAAAAAATTTCTAAGCAGCAAAGCATTCAAGATGCGCCCTGGCTGCTTTCAACAACCTATGCTCATATTTGTGAGCAAAGAAATTATGTTAAGTTGGAACTTATATTTACAGGGGAAGCAGAGCGTAAAAGTTTGGAGAATTTGCAGCCAGCTATGTGGTAGAAAAGAAGAGCCCGTTTTCAGGGAAGGAATTCAAGCAGGCTGCAGAAATTTGCATAAGTAAAAAGGAGCCAAGTGCTAATGGCCAAGAAAATGGGGAAAAGGCCTTGAAGGCATTTCAGAGACCTTTGTGGCAGCCCCTCCCATCACAGACTCAGAGGCCTAGGAGGACAGAATGACTCTGAGTATTAAAGTAGATTTAATCTAAATCATAAAGTACAAGCTAGAGCAATCCCTCCAGTGCTGCAGAAACTGCCTGCATGTGGCTCCCACATTGTTTCTTGGAGCTTTGGTGGTGGTAGGGGTGGCAGGGGCAGGTGTTATGTTTCTTGGTTTCTCACCTTCAGGTCTCCTTACCCATGTTTCCTTTGTCAGAGTCATTGGCCTTGATGGAGGGGAGACTGGGTTACTCTGAGTTGAGAAGCAAGCTTGACTGCCCTGTGGTTTATATCAGCCTAGCTTAGTTTGTTTTCTGAAGTCTTCACAAATAACCAAATATCCAGCCCAGTGCAGTTCTCAATGAGTAGTCTCCAGTTCCCATCCCCCACCACACACACACACCAAACACTGTGCCCACCTGGGAGACCCATTTTCATTTATCTTCTTCTTTGAGTGCCTGGAAGGCTGAACATTTGATCTTTTCAAACATTTTTCTCTCATCTGGCCTGTTAGCGCTCTTGAGCCTTTGAAAATGCCATTTCCTCTACATACTATTCTTCCTCAGAGCAGCCCTCTGTTTTTTTTTCCAACCAGTCTTTTCTCTTGCAAAGTTCAGATCAAAATTCTTCTTTATGTAAAGAGAAGTGGCGTGCCATAGGGGTTACAAACAGGGCTTCAAGGTTAGCACTGGGATCAAATTCCGACTTTGCAACTTAACTTTCTTGAGTAAGTTGCTACACCTCTATTAGCCTCAGTTTCTTATCTGTAAAATGGGACGGCTAAGTACCTATTTCATTGGGCTGTTGAATAATGATGGTCTCATCTATGCAAGGGCTTAGTACCAGCTGGGTGAAACTCAGTGAATGGCAGGCAACCCTATTATGACTAGGCTTCTGCCAATGATCAGACTTGAACCCTGTGCTCATCCCCCCATCACTTTGTGGAACTAGATGTCCTACGTTGCACATGGCTTGATTCATGGTTTGGAGTTGTTTTCTGGTTGTTTCCTGTGTGCAGGTTTAATCTCAACCTGTGATCCCTTGAAAGCTGCAATTTTATCCCTCCCCGTCCTCCTCCCTCTCACCCCAAGGCCAAGTTTAATACTGTGCATTCTGAAATCTTGCAATGTTGATGATGTAAAATAAATCTTCTCTCCTGTGTTTCTGAAGAATACTCAGAATCTCGCTACTCTGTTAAAGAAAAAA